TTACAGTCTTGGCCAGGTGCGTTGGTTCACGCCTGTAATCCTAGCACTTTGGGAGGCTGAGGAGGGCGGATCACCTGAGGTCAGGAGTTCAAGACCAGCCTGGCCAACATGGTGAAACCCCGTCTCTACTAAAAATACAGAAAAATTAGCCGGGCATGGTGGTGCACACCTGTAATCTCAGCTACTCAGGAGGCTGAGGCAGGAGAATTGCTTGAACCTGGGAGGTGGAGGTTGCAGTGAGCCGAGATCGCACCACTGCACTCCAGCCTGGGCAACAGAGTGAGGCTCTGTCTCAAAAAACAAAACAAAACAAAACAAAACAAATTAGCTGGGCATGGTGGCACACAGCTATAGTCCCAGCTACTTGGGGAGCTGTGGCAGAAGGATCGCTTGAATCTGGGAGGGTGAGGCTGCAATGAGCTAAGGTTGTCCCACTGTACTCCAGCCTGGGTGACAAAGTGAGACCCTGTCTCAAAAAAAAAAAAAAAAAAAGAAAGAAAAGAAAATAAATTGCAGCCCTTTTCTCACCTTAAGTATTCAAACACAGGTGTTTATTTTAAATAGTCAGCACATCTCAATTCGGACTAGCCACATATCAAATGCTCAATAGCCTAATGTGGGTGGTGGCTGTCATATTGGACAGCGGAGCCTGAGAGGACTTTTAGGAGGATTAAGGAAGACAGTGTATCTCCTTAAGAAGATGCAGGAGATACAGCACTCAGCAGTGTCTGGAGGGCAGAAAATATTAGCCTCATCCTTCTCCCATCATCTGTGCCCATGATAGTTTATATGTCTCTAAACTGACCATGTACACCTCAACTGCCTTTTAATATCCTGAATTCCTCACCACCTTCCTCTCTTCCAGAAAGCAGAGTGAGGGCACTCACTGCCATCCTGTGGAAGCCACCATCATCTCTGGCCCAAGCTTCTGTAGTAGCTCCCTAAAATAATACCCTATCATCTGCTCCTAATCCCTCCAATCTCTCTCCACTGAGTGGCTGGAATGCTTTTTTTTTTTTCTTTCACTTATATAAGGGATAATTTTTCTTTTTTTTTTTTTTTTGAGACGGAGTCTCACTCTTCCGCCCAGGCTGCAGTGCAGTGGCATGATCTTGGCTTACTGCAACCTCCGCCTCCTGGGTTCAAGCAATTCTGTGGCTTCAGCCTCCGGAGTAGCTGGGATTACAGGCACATGCCACCACACCCAGTGAATTTTTGTATTTTTAGTAGAGACGGGGTTTCACCATGTTGGCCAGGCTGGTCTTGAATTCCTGACCTCAGGTGATCTGCCCACCTCAGCCTCCCAAAGTGCTGGGATTACAGGCGTGAGCCACCACACCAGGCCCGAGAAATGCTTTTTTAAAAAACACACATCTTATGGCATTCACCTTCTTGGAGCTCTAGGACAGTGGTTCTCAAAATTTTTTTCTCTCAGGACCTCTTAAAAATCATCAAGGACCCCAAAAAGCTTTTGGGTATGTGGGTTATAGCTATCAATATTTATGGTACTAGAACTTAAAAGTGAGAAAAATTTAAAACACGAGAATACATAGGCACACATTCTATTCATCGTGGGAACCATGGTGTCAATACATATCATGTAGCTTCTGAAAAACTCCACTGTACACTTATAGAATGAAGAAGGCAAAAAACTTTTTTTTTTTTTTTTTTGAGACGGAGTCTCGCTCTGTCGCCCAGGCTGGAGTGCAGTGGCGCGATCTCGGCTCACTGCAAGCTCCGCCTCTCGGGTTCACGCCATTCTCCTGCCTCAGCCTCCCAAGTAGCTCGGACTACAGGCGTCCTCCACCATGCCTGGCTAATATTTTGTATTTTTTAGTAGAGACGGGGTTTCACCGTGTTAGCCAGGATGGTCTCGATCTCCTAACCTGGTGATCCGCCCGCCTCGGCCTCCCAAAGTATTGGGATTACCCGCGTGAGCCACCGCGCCCGGCTGCAAATAATCTTTCTTTTTTTCTGAGACAGAGTCTCGCTCTGTTGCCCAGGCTGGAGTGCAGTGGCACGATCTCGGCTCACGGCACGCTCCGCCTCCCGGGTTCACGCCATTCTCCTGCCTCAGCTTCCCGAGTAGCTGGGACTACAGGGGCCCGCCACCACGCCCGGCTAACTTTTTGTGTTTTTAGTAGAGACGGGGTTTCACCGTGTTAGCCAGGATGGTCTCGATCTCCTGACCTTGTGATCTGCCCGCCTCGGCCTCCCAAAGTGCTGGGATTACAGGCGTGAGCCACCGCGCCCGGCGGCGAAACACGATATTGTACTAACATCTTAATTTTGTTATAAAATCTCACAAACCCCCTGACATAGTCTCAGAGATCTGTAGGGCCGAGGTTACATTTGGAGAACCCGTACTCTAGGGCCAAATCCATTCTTCTTGCCCTGGCTCACTTGTCCCCCCCACCGCCCCGCGCTGGAGCCACTGCCTAGTTCTTCAGCCCTAGATGGTGCTCGCCAGACCTCCTCTCAATGCTCATCACACACAGGGCTATTCCTTTCCTCCAATGAACCAAACGCCTCCCGCCCACCTCCAGGTCCCAGTCCTCTGTTCCCTTTGCCTGGTCCACCCTTGCCCTCCCTGGGTCGCAGACGAGGTCGGCCTCGTCATTCCCCGCAGACCGCCGCGCGTCCCTCTTGTGCGGTTCACCACAGTTGTATTTAAGTGATCGTGTGAGTCGTCGTTAAATGCCTGTCTCCCCGCGGATCATGGGCTCCTCGAGGACAGGGACTGGCCTGTCTGTCCACTGCTGTAACCCCGCGCCGGCATAGGGACCTAAGGCCCACTGGAGGGCGCTCATCAAGTAGCTGCTGGATGTTGACGAAGGAAGCGGCGGCGCAGCTCAGGGATCTCCGAGTCAGGACGGTCGGCCAGACCCACGGGGTAACGGGTCTAATCGTGTAGGAATAAAGCTGTATTCCAGTGCTTCCAAACGGTTCTCTCATTCCAACCCCTTTCCAAGCTCAATGAATATTCCAATCACCTCTGGTCCCTTCCAGTGACCCTGAACCGCTCAGAGAACGCCCCGTCGACACCGTTCGGGGCGGGCGCCACTACTGGCGCATGAGATGCGCTCAAGCAGAGGGTACTCCACCAGCGAGGATACACCGAGCCGACGGGGATCTCGGTCTCGGCGCCGGAAGCCTCTGAGAGCCGAATCTGGAACCGGATGTGGCTGCTTCCTGCCCCGCCCCCTGCCGAGGGGGCGGGAATCGAGGGCCCTTCGGAAAACCCGGCCGGGATTTCGGTCAGCTACATTCGTGGGTTGTGGTAGGGAGGACTGTCTGACTTCCCCTTCCTTGCTCCTCCAGGCCCCTGTGTCCGTCTGGGATGAGGAGGAGGATGGTGCCGTGTTTACCGTCACAAGCCGCCAATATCGACCTCTTGATCCCTTGGTGAGATCATGACTTTAGCTTCTCACCTCTGAAGGGTTAGCGATCATCTCTCTGTGTTCTCCAGGTCCCTATGCCTCCCCCACGTTCCTCCCGACGGCTCCGAGCTGGCACTCTGGAGGCCCTGGTCAGACACCTACTGGATACCCGGACATCAGGGACTGATGTGAGCTTCATGTCAGCCTTCCTGGCTACCCACCGGGCCTTCACCTCCACGCCTGCCTTGCTAGGGCTTATGGCTGACAGGTCAGAGTCATAAGGGACGCAGGGTAGTGGAGAATGGACAGATAGATCCTCTTCTCCCCCTCAGGCTGGAAGCCCTTGAATCTCATCCTACCGACGAACTAGAGAGGACAACAGAGTGAGTGACCCCTGGTTCTTAATCTCACAGTCCCTCTCACCCTTGGCTGATTCCCTTCTCCCAGGGTAGCCATCTCTGTACTGTCAACCTGGCTGGCCTCTCACCCTGAGGATTTTGGCTCTGAGGCCAAGGGTCAGCTTGACCGGCTTGAGAGCTTCTTACTTCAGACAGGGTATGCAGCAGGGAAGGGTGTTGGGGGGGGCAGCGCTGACCTCATCCGCAATCTCCGGTCCCGGGTGGACCCCCAGGCCCCCGACCTTCCTAAGCCCCTGGCCCTCCCCGGCGATCCCCCTGCTGACCCCACGGATGTCCTGGTGTTCCTCGCTGACCACTTGGCCGAACAGCTGACCCTGCTAGATGCGGTGAGACCCTGACCTCTGGCCCCTATGCCCCCATGAACTTTAACCTCTGACCTCTACCCTGCAGGAACTTTTTCTCAATTTGATCCCCTCTCAGTGCCTGGGAGGCCTGTGGGGTCACAGAGACCGGCCAGGACATTCTCACCTCTGCCCATCTGTCCGAGCTACTGTCACACAGTTTAACAAGGTGGCAGGGGCAGTGGTTAGTTCTGTCCTGGGGGCTACTTCCACTGGAGAGGGACCTGGGGAGGTGACCATACGGCCACTCCGTCCCCCACAGAGGGCCCGGCTCCTGGAGAAGTGGATCCGCGTGGCAGAGGTGAGAGAGAAGATTGCCCTACGGTTTGTGGCATAGCCTTAGCTCTCTTCTTTGACCCCCACAGGAGTGCCGGCTGCTCCGAAACTTCTCTTCAGTTTATGCCGTGGTGTCAGCCCTGCAGTCCAGCCCCATCCACAGGCTTCGGGCAGCCTGGGGGGAAGCAACCAGGTGCGGAGGCTGAGGCATTGGACTGGGGTGGGTGTCCTCAGGGCCACTTTTCTCCCTTCCCCAGGGACAGCCTCAGAGTCTTTTCCAGCCTCTGCCAGATTTTCTCCGAGGAGGATAATTATTCCCAGAGTCGGGAGCTGCTCGTGCAGGTGAGAGCCTGGTTTGTGGCATTCCCACCTCTCCCCCATGTCTCTTTTATTTTGTCACCACCAGGAGGTGAAGCTGCAGTCTCCTCTGGAGCCACACTCCAAGAAGGCCCCGAGGTCTGGCTCCCGGGGTGGGGTGAGTGACTAGCGGGGTGGTGGGCGTGGGGGCAGGCACTTCTGACCCTGACCCCTGACTTCAGGGTGTGGTCCCATACCTTGGCACCTTCCTGAAGGACCTTGTGATGCTGGATGCAGCCTCCAAGGATGAGTTGGAGGTCAGTGGTGTGTGTGTGTGTCATTGCAATGAGAACTTTCACCCCATCCCCATTTTCCTCGCAGAATGGATACATCAATTTTGACAAGCGGAGGAAGGTGAGCGGAGTGTCTGGGCTGGATGCTGGACTTTGGCTCCTGCAGTTTGAGGGCTCCTTCCCAGGAGTTTGCAGTCCTTTCTGAGTTGCGACGGCTCCAGAATGAATGTCGTGGCTATAACCTCCAACCTGACCATGATATCCAGAGGTGGCTACAGGGGCTCCGGCCACTGACAGAGGCTCAGAGGTGACTGGCGGGTGAGGTTGGGACTCCAGGGTCCTGAGCTCTGCCTATTGCCCCCCTAACCCAGCCATCGTGTATCCTGTGAGGTGGAGCCACCTGGTTCCAGTGACCCTCCTGCCCCACGGGTGCTTCGGCCAACATTGGTCATCTCGCAGTGGACAGAGTGAGAGATTCACTGGCTGGGGGGTGGTTTCTTCTCTGATCCTCCCAATCTCCTGCCACTGCAGGGTTTTGGGCTCTGTTGGGGTCCCTACCCCGCTTGTGTCCTGTGACCGGCCCAGTACTGGGGGAGATGAGGCGCCTACAACTCCTGCTCCTCTGCTGACTCGGCTGGCCCAGGTGAGCTCTGCTCCTGACTCTGACCTTGACGCCTTCATGCCAGTCCCATGTTGTTTGTTCCTAGCACATGAAGTGGCCATCTGTCTCGTCACTAGACTCTGCCTTGGAAAGCAGTCCATCCCTGCACAGTCCAGCTGACCCCAGCCACCTCTCCCCACCAGCCTCCTCCCCTAGGCCTTCTCGAGGTCACCGCCGCTCAGCCTCCTGTGGCTCCCCGCTGAGTGGGGGTGCAGAAGAGGCCTCCGGGGGGACTGGATATGGGGGAGAGGGATCTGGGCCAGGGGCCTCTGATTGCCGTATCATCCGAGTCCAGATGGAGTTGGGGGAAGATGGCAGTGTCTATAAGAGCATTTTGGTGAGGGAGCCTTGGGATGGAGTTGGGGTGAATTGATTGCTCTTTTGGTCTCCTGTTCTGCCAGGTGACAAGCCAGGACAAGGCTCCAAGTGTCATCAGTCGTGTCCTTAAGAAAAACAATCGTGACTCTGCAGTGGCTTCAGAGTATGAGCTGGTACAGCTGCTACCAGGGGAGCGAGGTCAGAGGCCATGAGGGAAAGGCAGACTCGGGGTGTGCTTTACATCCATCCCCTGAACCTTCAGAGCTGACTATCCCAGCCTCGGCTAATGTATTCTACGCCATGGATGGAGCTTCACACGATTTCCTCCTGCGGCAGCGGCGAAGGTCCTCTACTGCTACACCTGGCGTCACCAGTGGCCCGTCTGCCTCAGGAACTCCTCCGAGTGAGGGAGGAGGGGGCTCCTTTCCCAGGATCAAGGCCACAGGGAGGAAGATTGCACGGGCACTGTTCTGAGGAGGAAGCCCCGTTGGCTTACAGAAGTCATGGTGTTCATACCAGATGTGGGTAGCCATCCTGAATGGTGGCAATTATATCACATTGAGACAGAAATTCAGAAAGGGAGCCAGCCACCCTGGGGCAGTGAAGTGCCACTGGTTTACCAGACAGCTGAGAAATCCAGCCCTGTGGGAACTGGTGTCTTATAACCAAGTTGGATACCTGTGTATAGCTTCCCACCTTCCATGAGTGCAGCACACAGGTAGTGCTGGAAAAACGCATCAGTTTCTGATTCTTGGCCATATCCTAACATGCAAGGGCCAAGCAAAGGCTTCAAGGCTCTGAGCCCCAGGGCAGAGGGGAATGGCAAAATGTAGGTCCTCGCAGGAGCTCTTCTTCCCACTCTGGGGGTTTCTATCACTGTGACAACACTAAGATAATAAACCAAAACACTACCTGAATTCTACTCCCCTGTCCTTGCAGTACATATGAACTGGC